GTCTGGAATGATTCAGTCTGGACACTAATCTTGGCTTCTTCACTCGTTGCTAGTTATGTGACCTTGGGAATGTGGCTCAGTTTCCTCTTTGTAAATTAGGGAGATGAACACAGGATTATTGTGAGGATTGGCACTAATGATGTACGGAAATACTGTGTCTGATGCAGAAAGGGCACTCACCCGCTCATTAAAGGGTGGCTAATGGTAGCTGTGATTATTGCTTCCTTTATGATCCCTCTGGCCCTAGAGGGGATGAAATTGAGGTGTTCATGGAAGTGAATCCCAAGGGGGAGCAGGGGTAGGTAGCAGGCTGGTGATCTCGGCTCTCAAATCCTTTCATTTGCATTGAGTTAATCTCTATCAGGGACTGTTGTGTTAACAGGAGGCTTCGATGTTGGAGTTCCCAAAACGGCTGATAAAGGGAGGCAGAGGTCCTCAGCGGGAGGGCAGAGCTGAGCCACCACGTGGGTCCACGAAGCCCCCAGGTGGCTTTCCTGTAGGTATGTGGGGTCTCCTTCAAGCTCTAAGGGGAAAGGAAGAGGAAAGGCCTTCAGATGGGGAAGTGGACGGTGTGATGGAGAAGAGGTTCTGCACGGAACTTACTGGAAGGTGCGGGATGTTAAAGGGAAAACGTGTTTTCATGGAGGCCTGGGCGGGGGATTAGCTCTCCGTTAGAGAGGCTGGGTGGGAGGCCTCCAATGGGAGGATTGGTGGCGGTTTCATCGGGAGGGCTTGGGGTCTCCATGAGAGGATTAGGGTCTCTTCAGGGCGGCTGTGAGTGGAGGTTTCCAGCGGGGCGCAGTGGGGTGCAGATGTGTAAGGGCCTGCAACGGAACGCCAGAGTCCTCCGGGGCCCGCGCCCTGGGAGACGTGCGGGTGACCGCGCTCCCGCCCCGCCCCCACCGGCCACGGCCCCGCCCCCGCGAGCGGACTACACTTCCCAGCAGCCCCAGCGGGCAGCGGCGGCGGCAGCGCGGGCGGGAGGGGCGGTGGTGAGAGGCGGAGGGGGCGGCGCGCGCCGGGCACGCGCGCCGGCGACCATGGCGTTCGCCGGGCTGGAGCGAGTACATTAACCCCTGGAGGCGGCGGCGGCGGCGAGGGAGCGAGCCTCGAGCGGGCGGGCCCCAGCCTGAGGGAAGGGAGGAAGGGGCGGGGAGAGCGCCAGAGGGAGGCCGGTCGGCCGCGGGCGGGCGGGCAGCGCAGCGCCGAGCGGGGCCCGCGGGCCCATGAGGAGGCCTGGGGACCATGGGCTCCAGGATCAAGTGAGTGCGGCCGGGCCGGGCGGAGCCGGGCCTTGTCAGTAATCATGATCTGTTTCTTTTGTAGGCAGAATCCAGAGACCACATTTGAAGTATATGTTGAAGTGGCCTATCCCAGGACAGGTGGCACTCTTTCAGGTACTTTGCATGTTTGATTATGATATGGTGTGGCCAATTAATATTATCTGTCAATTATTTACAGATCCTGAGGTGCAGAGGCAATTCCCGGAGGACTACAGTGACCAGGTTCGGAATGCGTAATTAATTTTTTACATGACGATGTATAAATTATCTCTCTTTCTCTCCACAGGAAGTTCTACAGACTTTGACCAAGTTTTGTTTCCCCTTCTATGTGGACAGGTAGTGTCAGATTTTCAAACTTTACTAGAAAATCATTTTCCCCTTTGTTCTGCCTTTGCTGCAGCCTCACAGTTAGCCAAGTTGGCCAGAACTTCACATTCGTGCTCACTGACATTGACAGCAAACAGAGATTCGGGTTCTGCCGCTTATCTTCAGGAGCGAAGAGCTGCTTCTGTATCTTAAGGTAAGGGAGAAGGCTTGGGCTGTTGGCTTGTTAATATTTCATGTGTTTCCTCTTCTTCCTCCAGCTATCTCCCCTGGTTCGAGGTATTTTATAAGCTGCTTAACATCCTGGCAGATTACACGACAAAAAGACAGGTATTTACCTTTTTAAAATAATTCTTTTAAACCTTTTGTTACTTAGGCCTTTTATTTCTTTCAGGAAAATCAGTGGAATGAGCTTCTTGAAACTCTGCACAAACTTCCCATCCCTGACCCAGGAGTGTCTGTCCATCTCAGCGTGGTAAGTGGGGCGGAGTATTAGCCATCACTGAAAGAAATAAATCACTTTTGCTTTTCTTTTCTAGCATTCTTATTTTACTGTGCCTGATACCAGAGAACTTCCCAGCATACCTGAGAATGTAAGTACTTGGGAAGAAGAAAAAATTAAATTAGCCACAAACCGTGCCTTCTTCTTTCTCCTAGAGAAATCTGACAGAATATTTTGTGGCTGTGGATGTTAACAACATGTTGCATCTGTACGCCAGTATGCTGTACGAACGCCGGATACTCATCATTTGCAGCAAACTCAGCACTGTGAGTAGACAGTCTTAAGACTGGCTTTTTAATGTTCATTGATCTCTGCTTTGCTCTGTTCCAGCTGACTGCCTGCATCCACGGGTCTGCGGCGATGCTCTACCCCATGTACTGGCAGCACGTGTACATCCCCGTGCTGCCGCCGCATCTGCTGGACTACTGCTGGTAAGGTGGCTGGCCCTGTCCTCTGCTTCTCCAAGCAGCTGTGTGTCTCTGTTTCTCTTCACAGTGCTCCCATGCCCTACCTCATAGGAATCCATTTAAGTTTAATGGAGGTAAGTTGGCTTCTTTCCTCCCCAGATGGCTCACCTTCTCTTGTGGATTTTTTTCTCCTTGCAGAAAGTCAGAAACATGGCCCTGGATGATGTCGTGATCCTGAATGTGGACACCAACACCCTGGAAACCCCCTTCGATGACCTCCAGAGCCTCCCAAACGACGTGGTAGGTAATGAGCTTGCGAGGATCTCACTTCTTCAACCTGTGTTTTCCTTCTCTCCATCACCAGATCTCTTCCCTGAAGAACAGGCTGAAAAAGGTCTCCACAACCACTGGGGATGGTGTGGCCAGAGCGTTCCTCAAGGCCCAGGCTGCTTTCTTCGGTAGCTACCGAAACGCTCTGAAAATCGAGCCGGTGAGTAGCCTTGGCATGTCACAGAGCCTGTGACTGACCCACCTCTCCCCTCTGCACTTCCCAGGAGGAGCCGATCACTTTCTGTGAGGAAGCCTTCGTGTCCCACTACCGCTCCGGAGCCATGAGGCAGTTCCTGCAGAACGCCACACAGCTGCAGCTCTTCAAGCAGGTGCCTCCCTCCCTGGTCTGGCCTGGGTCTGGAGCTGTTGTGCTTTTGTTCCTTCTTTCTATAGTTTATTGATGGTCGATTAGATCTTCTCAATTCCGGCGAAGGTTTCAGTGATGTTTTTGAAGAGGAAATCAACATGGGCGAGTACGCTGGTGAGAAGCAACTCATTTTCCTTCCGGGGCTGAGTGACAGCTTCTCTGAATTCTCTTTCCCCAGGCAGTGACAAACTGTACCATCAGTGGCTCTCCACTGTCCGGGTAAGCATGCACCCAATTCAGAGCCCCCTGGAGCCCAAATTGCTAATTGACATTTTTATTATAGAAAGGAAGTGGAGCAATTCTGAATACTGTAAAGACCAAAGCAAATCCGGCCATGAAGACTGTCTACAAGTTCGTAAGTACTGGTCTTGCTGTCAGGAGCCAAAAGGAATCTTAACTTAAATTAATTTTTCATGCAGGCAAAAGATCATGCAAAAATGGGAATAAAAGAGGTGAAAAACCGCTTGAAGCAAAAGGTACTTGAAGTTCTTATTCAAAATGTATAAGCGTGCCAACCGCTGACTATCCTTCTCCCTACAGGACATTGCCGAGAATGGCTGCGCCCCCACCCCAGAAGAGCAGCTGCCAAAGACTGCACCGTCCCCACTGGTGGAGGCCAAGGACCCCAAGCTCCGAGAAGACCGGCGGCCAATCACAGTCCACTTTGGACAGGTGTGTACCCTGGCCCTCCTACCTGTCTGTTTAAATGTTTATTTGGTGCAAACATGTTTTGCAGGCAAATTTTCAAAAATTTTGAGGAGACAGCACGGCTGAGGTCATAAATGAGCGGGACTGTTGAATGAAGTCATTAAATGCACTGCTGCCTCCCGTACTCCAAGGCACTCTGCTTAAGGTGCCTCTGTTAGCTAAGCATCTCATTAGAACACTTTAGCATCCCGGGCCCTTCTTTGCACCTTCAAATAAAAGGCAACAAGCGAAGTCTTAAAAAAAAAATCAATTAGGAGTTCTTTATTAATGTACTTCCTGAAAATCAATATCAGGAGTCGTGCTTCTGAGAGTAAACACCCGTGCTACAATTCTAGAGATTCAATTTTTTAAGCAACTGTTTTCAACTACCTGAGCATTAGAAAAATTGTCTATTTAATTTTTTTTCCCTTAAGTAAAACATTCCACTCTGTATAGAAACTAAAATTTTGTATCCCCTTCCTACTTGTAATTATATTTTTGGTTAAAAAAGATTATGTACCCTTTCCTACCTGTCCTGAATTGACTTTTGGTTAGCGAAAGTCATCATTTGGAGAGATTTATGAGAAATGGCTCTTTTAGCAAGATATGGCTGTAACAAGAATTTGCAAGGTTATTTATTTTTAAATCACCTGATTCTGTAGCCATTTATTAGATGATGCATGATTAAGAGTCTTCATGATTTTTATCTTAAATGTGATTGCTATTTCACCACATGTAAAGGACCTAGAAGCCTACATTCCTGTTTTAAACAGACCTTTATCAGGTGCCTACTATGCACCAGGCATTGAGCTATTCAGAAATGAACGAAACTCACAAAATTCTTGCTCCAGGTTACTACTGTAAGGGGTGAGTTGGTTGGAACATAAAAGTCACTCTTCTCTAATCAATATTTTCAGATAATATATGTTTATACATCTTTAACTTGGGGAGGTTCATCCCCTTTTCTGATTTTATACTTAAAAGGATGTTATAAAAATTGAAACGCAAGAAAGAAGAATCCACAGGGTGATACTCATTTAGTTAATAAGTATTTTCAAATTGCACTGGTGTCTGCTCCCCTGAAGAGCTGCCTCCCCCCAGCTCCAGGCTCAGGCCCTGTTGGAGCAATCTGCACCCCAGTTCCCTGGCTGTGTTTGCTGAAAGCACAGCCCCTGGTTGTCGCCAGCGTGGCATTCCAGAGTCAGCTTCCTGCTTTCCTTTGTCCTCATTCCTGCACACACTAACCTTCCCATGAAAGGAGCCCCTCACTGGAGTTTGGAGCCCATTACAGAGAAAGAGGGGGCGGGGGAGAGGGATTTCATGGTGTTAAACATTCCATTTTCGAAACACAAAAAAAGGAGGCCCTATTTGAAATGGAGAAAGACCTTCTTTCCATTTCAGCCAGAAGTAGAGATTCTTTAATGTCATTCCCAGCTAAATGCAGAATAAGAGTATGTGTGTGTGCACGGGTGGGGGATAAACAATTAAAAAAGCCACCCCAAACTCTGTTGAAATAAGAGCTGTCTGTGCCTTCACAGGTCTGCAAACTGGAGAGGATGAAAGTGGCTTTTTTTCCCTGTTTGTCACTTCCCTCACGTGGCTGCCAGCATTATGCAAGTGTACAGGAAGGCAGGATTTTTTTTTTTAATGCATGCATGCGGATTAAGGTCAAGCCCCTAGTATCAGCCATGCAGCGGGCTCTCCCTTCCAGCTGCAGCCGCAGAGCCTACCCACAGCCGCGAGATGCCTTAATTGAGACGTGCTGTCAAAGTGACAAACACATTTGCATACAGTCTACACTCTATTTATTTTCTCTGGAAAGGTCTACAGTCTGCTGTTGGTTGAACATTCTTAATCAGTTTGCTGTAAGTGAACTGCCAGCTAGCTCACTTATGCCGGCCCCTTCTTCATTAGGTGACAGATTAGCTGCAGAGGGAGGGGGGCTTGAGCCAGGGAAACCACAGACCCCTTTCTTTTAACTCTTTCCAGCTTTGCCCTTATGGTAGGTTGTCCTTGAGTCTTTTCCCGGGTCCCTGGTTTGATGGGCTGTTGACCGTAAGAAGTACGGTTTCTAGAGCACCTACTACCGGCAGGCATGAGTTTTAAGGACTTGATATTCTTCCCAAAGAACAGTCTCTTGAGTTTCATTTCAGAAGTTTTTACCACACTCTCTTACCATCTATACTATTTTCTTTACTTGATAGTTTTCTTTAAATAAGACTCAGACCTGACATCTATAGCATCTTAGCCTCATCTTCAGAGATGCCATTGGTAAAATTATAGGCTTGATATACTAGTCCCAGTTTTTTCTAACATATAAAACAATTTTAAGTGTTCATCTATGAATCACCTAATGCACTCACGTAGCCCTAATGGTATATATTCTCTTTTTTTGGAAACCAACAGACTCCTTGGTATCTTTTTTGTTGTCTCCACCACATCCCTTTGAGGAAGGGACCATTAGCCCCATTTTATTGACCCAGAGCTGGAGCTCAGAGACGTGAGAGAACCTGCCCAGGGCCACTTCACCAGCTTGGAAACCCAAGCCCAGACACCTCCTCTCGAGCCCACACCAGCTCTCAAAACAAGCAGGGACTGCAGCCATGTGATATGTCTGTTAAAGCTACTGTACCCTGCCCTGGCAAAATCATCTTAACCAGCCAGAGAGAGCACCTATTTTAACCTCAAAAAAATCCTCGCCTTGGGTCTGTGTTTCTGTGGATTTCGTTATTTAAGAAGATTTAGCTTGCCAGTGGGGATGGAGACCGTTGAGACGGTTGCCTTCATCTCACCACCTGGCAAAGCCGGTGCCTGTGCAGCTAGCCAGGGCAGCTCCATGGAGACCTCTGACGGCAGCTCTGCAGCGGGGGCTGGCAAGAGGGGAGCTTAGTGTCGAGGCAAGAGCTGCTACTGCCAGGGGAGAGAAGGTGCTGCCTTGCCCTCTGCCTCAGTGGAGTTCCTCTTTCCAAGCTGTGATCATTCCTCCATTTAAGTATCATCTATTCATCTGTCTGTTGAGACCTACCATGTGTAAGATAAATAAGTTCTCAGTCCCTACCATTGTGGGGCATAATGATGAGACAGACCAGCAGATGGACAGGCCCAATCAGAGGGATAAAGACAATGAGGGAAGTAGGCTCCAAGCACTCCCAGGGCCCCCCAGAGGCTCCCTCTTCATCTCCAGGCCCACTTCATAGTCATAGTCACTTCATAGTCAGTCATAGTCCACCTCATAGTCCCAAGTTGGACACTTTAATTAAAAGATGCTTTTGTCAGTAGCCTGACCAACATGGTGAAACCCTGTCTCTACTAAAAATACAAAAATTGGCCGGGTGTCATGGCAGGCACCTGTAATCCCAGCTGCTCGGAAGGGTGAGGCATGAGAATTGCTTGAACCCAGGATGCAGAGGCTGCAGTGAGCTGAGATCGCACCACTGCACTCCAGCCTGAGTGACAGAGCGAGACCCTGTCTCAAAAAAAAAAAAAAGATATTTTGTCAACAAACTGAACTCGCTAATAATTTGTTTTCTAAAGCAGACATATGTTAGGCCACTCAGCTTATAAGAGCAAAGTAAATAGGTTTCTAGTTAGCCTCTGCCTCCTGATCACGTAGTTTCTTTAAGAATTCAAAAGTGTCAACTTGAGAATGCCTATTCCTGCCTTGGAAGATGTCGCAGTTTAGAGAGGCTTTAAATTACTGTTTTCCCCTTCTCAAGTTTAGTATCATTTGGGAAACAAAGCCCAGGGGACAGTCAAATGAGATAAAAGTGCCAGCTGTGTTTATTGATAAGCCTGAAAGGAGAATATTGCATTAGACCTGAAGGCAAATGTTGCAAACACTTCACCTGAGAATGTGAAGACCGCGTTTCTCCACTCGAGATAAGTGGACAATGGCAGGTCTCTCCAGGTTGGAGCTGCCCATAGACTCCTAGCAAGGAGGAGCTGCGGGAGGGCGTTGCCCTGGCTGCTCCCCAGGAGGGAGCTGGAAGGGGTGATGGAGCTCAGTTCCTTCTCCCAGACTCCCCGGGAAGGCATTCTTCCTCTTCCTCTGGGAGGGGTTGAACAAGAGGGTGCCTGGCCAAGCCAAGGATTCCCCCCTGGTTTTCTCTCCTAGGGTAGGAAATGGAAGCTCCTCCTTCCCACAGCTATAGAAGGAGTGAGTGAGTGGTGTCCTCCCCGGCAGCCCTGGGCACCCCTTGGTTAGAATGGCTGGCCTTGACTGGCTTCCCTCCCGAGGACCCCTGTGGAAACTGCTCTGCTCCCTACATTTAATAAGATGGGTGAGCCATAGATGCTTTCACATCCGTGAGCACTGACTTGAGACTTTGCCATCAGCGGGTGAGGAAGAAATCATTTTACCCATCGTACACATGAGGAGGCACACTGGAACGGCGTTGCTGGAATGAGTAGCTAATTCCTACTCCAAATCCAGCAGCAGCAGCACCTCTGCTTCTCTTGGCTGTGTGCAGCTCTCCCTCCTTGCCAGGAGAATGGCCTGATTGTGTGAGTTCAGTGACACTGGACCCTAGTCCTAGGTGCAGATAGCCAAGGCTAGAGACTGAGGCTTCCCTGAGAATATCACAGCAAACCCCTTCCAGGGCCCCCTTCTTTGTATTTCCTCCAAATGACTGATCTGCAAACAAAGTAGTTGCCTGCCTTCCAATCTGATAGATTGCAAAAAGCATGTATTGAAAGGTGCTGCCTCTGTTCTTCTCCCATCTGAACAAAGGTTTCTAAACCTCTTTAATGTAAAGTTTGAAAAGCTGGTTAAACCAAAACCAAAACCAAGCACCACCGTGGCTTCCAGAGAACTGTGGCAGGGAGGTCTGGATAGCAGCCCCAGGAACAGCTCTTGGGATGTGGTTGCCGGCTTGTCTCTGCGTATGGAGAATTCTGGCATCAGGGTCATCAGCCAGGTCATTTAGTGCCAATCCCATGCTAGGCTGGAGAAGATGCCGAGCTAGCAAATGCCTTCTCAGCACCCTTGGCTCTGAGTGCCCTGAGAGAGTCCTCTTGCCCCACTGAGCTTGGAAGCCACATGCAATTCCCTTCACTTCAGCCATTGCCTCCTCACCACCTCCAGCAGGTGCTCCCATGTTCTCAGGATACTGCACACCCCAGGCCTCTGGTCTGAACATACACTCCCCACCAAACTCACTCCTCCATCTTCCACCCCAGTGAATGACACAGGCTGGCCATCCAGAGCCAGGCTCCGCCCTCCTTCTCCCCAGATCCTCTCCTTCCACCCCTGAACACTACTTCATCCTCTCCTCTCCATCACCTTTGCCACAGCTGTGGTGCAGGCAGCATAATCATTCACCTGGACTGTTTCACAGGCTCCTAACTGGTACTCCCTGTAGTCCCCATGTGGCCTTGCCGGGTCCACTGTAAGCCGGGTCCACTGTAAGCATGCACTTACTGTAAGCATGCACTAGTGGCCGCCTCACCCCCGCTCCCAGCCTCTCCTAAAGACTCCATCTTCCTCCTTGGCCCCTTTGTGACCTGCCTGTCCAATCCCAGAGCAGGCCTCCTGGTAAATTCTCCCAACTCCCCTAGGAAGAGTGAGTTGCTTCTGTCCTCGTGCTACCCCAGGACTATGCACACGCCGCTTGTCACGCAGCCCTGCAATTTTTCTTTAATGCTTGCCTTCCCACCAGAAAGTCCACTGCAGGGCCTGGCACTGAGCTGGCAGTCAGTGCACATCCTGGGGTTTTATTATTGGTGTGGATGTTTAAATTAAGGAATAATTGATTGTTGTTGAAGCACTTGCTGTGCATTCAGCAAGTTATTTGGTTTCATTTCTGTTGCTATGCTTGTAATTCTAATTCATTTGAAGAAGAAAAATGAACATTCCCTTAGTGGTCACAAACTATTTCCAAATTCACTTTCCATAAAGAAGGATTTTGAAGTGAGGCCGGGCATGGTGGCTCACGCCTGTAATCCCAGCACTGTGGGAGGCCAAGGCAGGTGGATCACCTGAGGTCAGGAGTTCAAGACCAGCCTGGCCAACATGGTGAAACCCTGTCTCTACTAAAAATACAAAAATTAGCCAGGCATGATGGCATGCGCCTGTAGTCCCAGCTTCTCAGGAGGCTGAGGCAGGAGAATTGCTTGAACCCGGGAGGCAGAGGTTGCAGTGAGCCGAGATTGTGCCACCGCACGCCAGCCTGGGTGACAGAGTGAGACTCCATCTCAAAAAAAAGGATTTTGTTTCCAAATAGAAACAGCTTTGTGTTATAGCAATTTAGATCCCGTCTCATTTTATTTTGTGTGTTTTTCCTAGTTCCTAAGGTCAGTCATAGGTGTCCCCGGAAGGGAATGGAGAGGAATGAGGCAGGGAACTGGGACCCCCCTTCTCCTGTGCCCAAGGATGGGCAGAGCTGTGCAGGAGCAGCACAGTGGGGAAAGCAGTCAGGGGAAGGGAGGGGCCCATCATCCCTTGAGTCACATCAAGCGAAGCAAGCAACAGGATAAATTAGGCGTAAAGGTTTTATCTGTGAAAGAGACTAGGATACATGACCAAGTGCAAAGTGTGAACCTAACTTGGATTATGTGTTGTTGTTTTTTTAAAAAAAAGAAAAAAGAAAAAAGCTTTAAAGACATTCTTGGGAAAGTTGGAAAATTTGAAGATGGACTGGAATGTTAGATGATGATGTGGGATTAATGTTAATATGATAGTTTTGTAGGGGTTTATCTTTATTCCTAGGAGAGGCAGGCTGAAGTCTGTGGGGTGAAGTAACACAATGCTTGCAACTTACTTTCAAATGGTATTTGAAAAAACATTACACATCATGTACACACACAGGCTCACACATATATAAGATCCATGTGTAGAGAAGAGAGAGAAAGCAAATATAATCTCCTGTTTCCCCAAGATGTACCTGCTGAAAGGCAAATGTGGATCAGTTCCTGGAGACAATGAGTTAGAGTGGATGAAGCACAGGTTTTAGAATCGGGCAGTTCTGGACTTAAGTTTCAGCTGTGCCACTCACTAGCTGGTGACCTTCAGTAAGTTACTTAGCCTCAGTGAAATTCCGTTTCCACATCTCTAGAGGGGTCCACGTCATAGGTTGCTATAAGGATTAAATGAGATATTGCCTTTAAGTACCGAGCTCAGCGCTGGCACACAGGCCCCTGGTAAATATCAGTCTCTTTCCCCAATGTGCAAGAGTGGAGCTGGCTGTCAATCATTTGCTGACACTGCCTCCTACCCAACCCTGTCTTCCCAGTGCTTGGCCTTCACCGAGGCTCTCAGAGCGCGCAGTCCCTCAGGGGCGGCCCTATGCATGCACACATGGCAACTGACCTGTGTCCCTACACCTCTGGGTGGGAAAGGCAAAACCCAAGCCCAGAGGAGGCCCAGTGCCACCAGGCAGAGGGAGCAGGCCAGGAGCTGGTACCAGCAAGAGTGGATAATGCTGCCCAAGCCTGAGTCAAACATGTGGAAAGAAGGGGCTATGGGGCAGGTTGGGGCAGAAGGTACCTAGTGGTGGGCATTGCGGTCTACAATCCAGTCATTTTTTCTGCCCATCCCAGTCACGCGCCCACAGTCCATGAGGCGGTATACCCTGCACACCTCTCTTTCAACCCCTGTTGTTTCCAAAGCATATTTCTCCTTTTCCGTTGCCCCCGTTTCTTCCCCTCTCATCCATGTCTTTGTGTGAGTGAGCAGAGGTACGGTGGTGATCTCCCCACTCCGCTCCCTCCAGCTCCTCCTGCTCTGATCCGGCCTCTGTGCCCACTGTAGGGTGACCGTGACAGTGCCCTCCCTTCGGTCCCCATGGGGTGGCTGTCCAGAGTTGTTTGGACTCATTCGCTGCCATGACCAAGAGCAGCGTGGCCCCTAATTGGTGGTGCATTTCTCAGGTCTCCCTGATGAGGGTGGCTGGCTAGGCCTGTCTTTCCACGTGCACTCACCTTTTCAGAGCCCAGGCTAGCCCAGAGACAGCTTTCTGATGAAAGGTTAACAAGGCTGGGGTTTGCTCCTTTGAGCAGACATATTTGATTTCGGGAGGAAAAACTTGCCAATCAAAAAAGAGAAATCAGATTCTGGACATTCATAACGATTGAGTTGAACATTCGGGAGCTATGTGATTAGGCATTCAGCGTGTCCTCCTCGGGTGGTATTCCTCTCGTTATAGAGAGCTGGAGAAGGCCAGAGAGCTCCACGGTGAGGCCAGGGCTCCTGATGTACCATGGAAGAACTGAGAAATGTCAGCAGCTGAGTGAAAATCCAGGTGCAAAACAGTAGTTTGCTCTCTAAGCTGTACCACCTCTGTTCAGCCCAAGTTCATGTTGGCTGCAGAAGGGCTAGGGACCAAGCTTAGTCCACCCCTCCAGACCGTCCAGACCATCCCTCCTTCTAGGACTTGAGCACTATAAGGTCAATTTAAGCATCCCGTATGTGCTAGGTGTTGGGATGGCCTAAGAGTAGTGTGGGAGGGGCATGGAGATGAATTGCTCACTGCCCACCAAGCTCCACACTGAGACCTGGAGGGAATGGGTCTCTGTTCCAGCTCCAGGGAGCATGCTAGGCCATTCCAGTAGGTTAGCCTACTGAATCCCTCCAGCCAACCTGTAAGGGGCTCAGGTGGTATCCTCTCTTGGAGAGGAGGAGACAGGCTCACAGAGAATGGGCCTTAGTCAAGATTACACAAGTCAGAAGCAACAGGATTCAAAGCTACATTGTTTATTCTAAAGCTTGGGTTCTTGCCCAACTCTGTGCTGAGAACATGGCAGTTTCCTGGGTTGTAGTGAGAGGGCCAGTGCAGCCACCTGGGCAGGTGGCTCAGGATCCCAGGAGGGTGGACCACAAGTGAGACTGTTCTGGTATTCTTACAGATCTTAGGCCCTCCTTAATGTTTCTGGGCCTCAGTTGGAACCAAGACAAGTAAGCTGGTATCCTGTACCTGGTGTAGGCTCAAACTTAGCCCTAGACCCCAAAGGCATGTTGGATGATTTTCTGGTGTGTGTGAGAGAGTAGAATGCAGGGTAAAAACTGAGCATGTGTGGGAGCTAGCACTGGAGGTACCAGAGGGCAGTCCAACCCCATACCCACAATTACTTTGGCATCAACCTAATACATTTAGCAGTGTCTACATTTAGTTAGGGTACATGAGACATAAAATCCAAAAGAGAAATTGTTGGCTTATGCTAGCTTCAGGTATGGCTTGGTATCCAGTCATGTTCATCAGACCCCAGTTTTTTGGTTTTTGTTTTTTGCTTTTGTTTTGCTTGAGACAGGGCCTCACTCTGTCACCCAGGCTAGAGTGCAGTGGCATGATCTCGGCTCACCGCAGCCTCAACCTTCCAGGCTCAAGCCATCCTCCTGCCTCAGCCCCCAAGTTGCTGGGACTATATAGGTGCACACCACCGCACCTGGCTAATTTTTTCTTCTTCAATATTTACTTTAAGTTCCAGGGTACACATGCAGGATGTGCGGGCTTGTTACATAGGTAAACATGTGCCATGGTGGTTTGCTGCACAGATGAACCCATCACCTAGGTATTAAGCCCAGCATCCCTTAGCTATTCTTCCTGATGCTCTGGCTCGCCTCCCCACCCACCACTGACAGGCTCCAGTATGTGTTATTCCCCCAGTGTGTCCATGTGTTCTCATCATTCAGCTCCCACTTGTAAGTGAGAATGTGCGGTGTTTGGTTTTGTATTCCTGCACTAGTTTGCTGAGGATAATGGTTTCCAACTCCATCCATGTCCCTGCGAAGGACATGACCTCATTTCTTTTTATGGCTGCATAGTATTCCATGGTGTACATTTTCTTTTTTCAGTCTATCATTGATGAGCATTTGGGTTGACTCCATGTCTTTGCTATTGTGAATAGTGCTACAGTGACATGTGCATGTATCTTTATAGTAGAATAATTGATATTCCTTTGGGCATATAACCAGTAATGGATTGCTGGGTCAAATGGTATTTATGCTTTAGATCTTTATGGAATCACCACACTGTCTTCCACAATGGTTGAACTAATTTACACTCCCACCAACCATATAAAAGTGTTCCTTTTTCTCTACAACCTCTCCAGCATCTGTTGTTTCTTGACTTTTTAATAATCGCTATTCTGACTGGTGTGAGATGGTATCTCATTGTGGTTTTGACTTGCATTTCTCTAATGACTACTGATGTTGAGCTTTTTTTCATATGTTCATTGGCCACGTGAATGTCTTCTTTTGAGAAGTGTCCATGTCCTTTGCTCACTTTTTAATGGAATTTTTTTTTCTTGTAAATTTGTTCAAGTCCCTTGTAGACTCTGGATATTAGGCCTTTGTCAATGGATCGATTGCAAAAATTTTCTCCCATTCTGTAGGTTGTCTGTTCACTCTGATGATAATTTATTTTGCTGTGCAGAAGCTCTTTAATTTAATTAGATCCCATTTGTCAATTTTTGCTTTTGTTGCACATTGCTTTTGGCATTTTCGTCATGAAATTTTTGCCCATACCTATGTCCTGAATGGTATTGCCCAGATTTTCTTCTAGGATTTTTGTAGTTTTGCATTATACAATTAGGTCTTTAATCCATCTTGGGTTAATTTTTGTATATGTAGTGTAAGGAAGGGGTCTACTTTCAATTTTCTGCATATCGCTAGCCACTTCTCCCAGCACCATTTGTTAAATAGGGAATCCTTTCCCCATTGCTTTTTGGGTTTTTGTTTGTTTGTTTTTTTGAGACAGAGCCTTGCTGTGTCACCCAGGCTGGGGGGCAGTGATGCAATCTCGGCTCACTGCAACCTCCACATCCCAGGTTCAAGCGATTCTCATACCTCAGCCTCCCAAGTATCGGATTATAGGTGTGTGCCACCATACTCAGCTAATTTTTGTATTTTTTAGTAGAGATGGGGTTTCACCATGTTAGCCAGGCTGGTCTTGAACTCCCAGCCTCAACTGGTCCACCCTCCCCGGCCTCCAAAAGTGCTGGGATTACAGGCACAAGCCACTGCACCTGGCCCCTATTGCTTGTTTGTTGAAGATCAGATGGTTGTAGGTGTGCAGTTTTATTTCTGAGGTTATATTCTGTTCCATTGGTCTATATCTGTTTTTGTACAAGTACCATGCTGTTTTGGTTACTGTAGCCTTGTAGTATAGTTTGAAGTCAAGTAGCATGATGCCTCCAGCTTTGTCCTTTTGCTTATGATTGTCTTGGCTATTCGGGCTCTTTTTTGGTTCTATATGAATTTTAAAATAGTTTTTTCTAATGCTGTGAAGAATGTCAATGGTAGTTTAATGGGATTAGCATTGAATCTATAAAGTACTTTGGGTAGTATGGCCATTTTCATGATATTGATTCTTTCTATCCATGAGCATGAGTGTTTTTCCATGTGCTTGTGTCCTCTCTTATTTCCTTGAGCAGTGGTTTGTGGTTCTCCTTGAAGAGGTCCTTCACTTCCCTTGATAGCTGTCTTCCTATATATTTTATTCTTTTGTAGCAATTGTGAATGGGAGTTCATTCATGATTTGGCTCTCTGCTTTGTGTATAGGAATGCTAGCTATTTTTGCACATTGATTTTGTATCCTGAGACTTTGCTGAAGTTGCTTATCAGCTTAAGAAGCTTTTGGGCTGAGACGATGGGGTTTTCTATATATAGGATCATGTCATCTGCAAATAAAGATAATTTGACTTCCTGTCTTTCTATTTGAATGCCCTTTATTTCTTTCTCTTGCCTGATTGCCCTGGCCAGAACTTCCAATACTGTGTTGAATAGGAGTGGTGAGAGAGGGCATCCCTGTCTTGTGCTGGTTTTCAAGGGGAATGTTACCAGTGTTTGCCCATTCAGTATGATATTGGCTGTGGGTTTGTCATATATGGCTCTTACTATTTTGAGGTATATTTTTTCAATACCTAGTTTATTGGGAGTTTTTAACATGAAGGAATGTTGAACTTCATCAAAGCCCTTTTCTGCATCTATTGAGATAATCATGTGGTTTTTGTCTTTAGTTCTGTTTATGTGATGAATTACATTTATTGATTTGTGTATGTTGAACCACCCTTGCTTCCTGGGGATGAAGCCAACTTGATCATGGTGGATAAGTTTTTGATGTGCTGCTGGATTCGTTTTGGCTTGTTTAATTTTTGTATTTTTTGTAGAGACAGGGTTTCATCATGTTGCCCAGGCTGGTCTCGAACTCCTGAGCTCAAGCGATCTACCTGCCTCAGCCTCCCAAAGTGTTGGGATTACAGGCGTGAGCCACTGCGCCCAACCTAGACCCCATTTTTTTATTTTGCCTCATTTATTGGCCTTGCCTCTTCTGCTACGGCCATTCTCAGGCAGGCTTTCCCCTCCTGGTGGCAAGATGCCTGCAATCCTTCCAGGTGCAAGACCAACAGGAAAGTGACTGTCACTTCCTAGTAACTCCCACGCAAGGCACGGCATTGACTCGCTGGACTGACTGATTATATGCCCATCGGAACCAATTATTGAGGCCAAGGGTTTTTTGTGTGCTGCAGGTAGGGCCCCACCTGAAGCATATACCTAAGGGGTCATTCCTGAAAGGGAAATTGGGGCCATTATCAAAAGAAGGGAGAGAAGATCAAGTTGACAATGTGCACAGAAGCCAAACAGGAGACACTGTCTCAGCTCTTTGTCCACTTGTCTCACAGCAGAGAACGGTTCATACCAGACCTGTGGGGATCCTAAAACCGAGAGAGCATGCAGGGCTGAGAGTCAAGGTCAGACATTAACCAGGGCACCAGATAGAGGAGGGACAGAAGAGAAATGGCAGGTTAGCGCATGGCAGACCAGGGAGGTAGGAGGCAGGGTGTAGAGATGGGCACAGCTGTCTGCCGTTGCCTGCGATAGCTTCTGGAGACTCAAGTGTGACAAAGTCCACTGCAGTCCCGGGGCTAGGAGAGGAGAAGGGTAGAAGCTAAGAACCTAGGTCATTCGTTCAGCAAATCATCACTGATGCCTACTCTGTGCCACATCTGTGAAAACAGAGATGGCAATGACACGGTTCCTGACTTCAGGGGTCTAACATTCTCGTGGTGAGTGGTTCAACGTAATCCTGATGGACAGAATCCATCTGGTAGTTTTGAAAGGCCCAGATTTGTGCTTGTGTGATCATGCCATAGGGCATCTCTAAGTGCCCTTTTTGTTTGTTCTAAACCCCAACAAGTTTGGTCCTCAGGGTGGTCTCCCCACCAGCATTCTCATGAGGTGCCCATCAGCTCCTCACGGCCAGCTTGCTAGAGATCACTGTGAAATAGATGGAATGTTTTGTTAACACCCTTGCTTTTTATCTGCTTCAAGGACTAGGCAGAGAGCTTGTCTTTCTAAGATGGGAGTGTGCATCTTCTTCAGGCTGTGTCTGAGATGCATGGGGAGGGTTCCAAACCAGAGAAACTAAACACAGTGGCTGTTCCAGGCTGTTCTGCGATGAGGTGGCAACTGATTTCATGTTAAGTATCTGCCCCTGGTCCAGGCGTCCCCACTTGCTTTCCACAGCCAGTTGCAATGGACATTTCTCACCTTTTAAATAATTTCTTTGGTGCAAGTTATGGTCTCCAGAAAAGCTCAACTAAAATACACAAAGAGGAACAGAAACTAGGCTGGCTGCAGAATGGCTGACTGATTGCCCTGTAGAGTCCAGCCAGAGAGGGAGGTCTGAGCTGGGCTTTGCACCTAGGACCTGTGTTTGGTCCTCCCTTCCCTTAGATGGAGCTCCTCCCTGGCTCCATTCTGCCTCTAACTCTACTCCCTTAGCAGCCACGAGGAGCTCTACCTGTGGTTTCTAGCACCACCTTTGTTCTGGGAGCTCCAGGTTTCTGTTTCTAGCTCATTCCTGTTTCACAAGCTTCAGCTACTAGAATGTCTTAGTCAGACTTCCCAAACCAGCTGTACCCCAGTTCCACCAAGGTGTCAGCCCCTCTGTACCCATACATTCCTCATATCCCTGGGGTCCTGTGTCTCTCTCCTCGACTGGTCTGTGAGGCACAATGGGTATCAGAAAGCATCAGCACACGTTGAGATAGGCAGGGCCTGCAGCCTCCCGAATGTGGCACCTCTCCAGGATTGTCTCCCTGACCACTGGTTTGCCTGCATGGTCAAGAGGACGTACCCAGCCTCCAGGACCCTCCCTGCCAGAAATCACCACCACCCCTACCAAGCCCACCCTGACCACAGCTAGGCCTTCTAGTCTGGAGCTCCCTGCCATCCTCCACTCCTGGCAGTTCCTGCCCACCCTCCAGGACTCTGTGAAGTGCCCCTGCCCTGGGCAGAGTCCCTTCTTCTCTAGTCCCTAGCGCCTCGTATTTATTTGTTCACCAGCTCTTCATGGGCATCTGCACTGGGGGACCCAGGGATGAATCAGCCCCTACCATCTCTGCTGCCAGGAATGATTTTCCTCTTCTGTTCCACCTGAACAGAAAATCCTCCCAACCCTTCAAGGCCCTGCTCAGGCATCGCCTTCCCTTGACAAGCCCCCACCTCCACCGACTTCTCCAAGCCCAGTCATTCCCTTGCTGCTCTGAGCCGGCACTGTCCCTATGCTGGCTTGCTGGGGATGCATTTATACCCTGTCCCACAGAAAAGGACAGAATTGGCCTTCTCTGTATCCTTGGCACCCTCACAGGGCCTGGCACAGACGAGCTGCCCATGAGAGTTTGGGGAATGACCAAGTGGTGAATGAGTGCGGGCAGGAAAGGCAGTGACGTGGGGAAGAGGCGAGGCCAGGTCCACTCACTCCTTGTGCCCTTGAGTAGTCAGTCGGTTCAGCAGAGCAAGAGAAATCCAGCAAAAGGCAGTGACTTGTTCTGCGGCGCCTGCACGCGCTTTAGAATCCCCGCACGCGGCGCCAGGTTGTGAGAGACAGGATCCTGAGTCCCCCAAGGCTCCACCTTCAGCGGTGTGACAGCGGGGCTTCTCTGCCAAAGGACTGGCCAGAGCCTACAAACGGCATTTCTTTAAAGGTCTGTGTCGGAGCTGCTCAGAATCCAGCTCCCTGCCGGGGAGATATTGAGCCCAACAGGACAAGAGCAGGAAATCTGATTCAGCGAGACCAGAGGAGACATTTTCTCAGATTAGAATTCTCTGTGCCAGAGGTGGGGAGTTTATCACAGCAGGGAAGGGGAAATAAAACATAAAATATTGAAAATAAATTATATACCACATGCGAGATCACCTTAGAGAGTCAGCTCTGTATCTGTGGCTGTGCAGGGAGTCCCCGCCCCATGGTCACAGGAGTGCTGTGCCAGAGGCTGCTTGTCGCACATCCACCATCAGTCCCTAGCCCTGGCAGAGCCAGGTAGTGCCTGCGGGCTAAGGAAATTATTAACCTGGCTGTGCCCAGAGGAAGGGATGGCAAGGACTAACCAAGAGATGGAGAGTAAAAAGGGGTTAGGTGGACCTAGGGGTTTTCATTACAATGTAGACCTCCTGTGTCTCAGCCAAGCCCCTTCACAAACTTCGTCTCACTTAATGTTCTCAACAGCCCTCTAAGACTGATGCAGTTATGATGATCCCCAGATAGCTGATGCTCAGAGAGGTTAAGCACCTTGACCAAGGTCACACAGTAAGTGGCAGAGCAAGAATTAAAATCCAGGCCTATCTGATGCTGGAACCTGGGCTCTCCCCACCCCAGGTGGGGGAGCTTGAATTTTATCCCATAGGTGCCTAGGAGCCAACGAGGGTTGTATTCAGAGAAATAGCAGCTGGGAATATGTATGCTGGGCCACTGTGGAAGGGGATGGAAGTAGTTGAGGCAGAGAGACCACTGATGATCCCACGGACATTGCTCAGGCCAGGGCTGGTGGGAGCCTAATCTAGGACACTGCTTCTGGGGGTAAAGATGAGAAAATCATCCTAGAGACATTTAGGAGACCCAAAGGACACAACTTGGCGGGCAGCCGGATGTCCTGCGTGGGAACTGTTGAAGCTGATCATAGAATAGCACAGGGCTGGACACAGGCTGTGTTCCTCTTCATCCAGCCAGCATGCCCCAGTGAGGCTTGAAGTACAGTCCGTGAGGAAGGGATGTCCCTTGGGGTGTGCAGGATTGATGGACACCCTCCCTCAGCAACCCAGACTAGAAGTTTCTGCTCAGGGGCAGAATAGCCTGCTTGGAGGAAAGAGGGTACAGCTCCCCCAACCCTCACTGTCCCTGCATTTTCCCCAGGGCTGTCTACCAACCACCTTCCTTTTTATACTCTCCCAGAGTGCTGTAAGCACCAGGATACCCGTAACTTACTCCACCCCCTCTCCCCAGCCTAGGGTGTGGAATGTTATGGCTCCTTCCCTCCAGGTTGCCAGCTCTTCAGCCCCCAGGCCATTTCCACCAAGGATGATGTACAGTATTATGCTAAACCAACTTTACGGGTAGCCCCTTAAAATGCAGGCCTGTACCTGTGATGGATGGAGAACATCCAGTTGTTTAGCCAACCACTTACAGTTTGTTGCAAACTTGCAAGAACCACACACGGGCCTCTTGTTAGGCCTGTTATGCCAAGGACCCCATAAATAAACAGTAGCGTGTATCTTGGTGCATCAGGGCTGGAGTATGGAAATAGAAGTACTGTATAAATAATGCATATTTACAAAATAAATATATCCCATACATGAGCGTGTGCAGCCATAACCAAAGCACCTAGTTTAACAACCACGGAAAGCTTTGAGGGCCTGCCAAGTGATCAGCTTCCATCCATCAGTGTGCACCAGCATTAGAAATGACCGCCGAAGGGAGGGGGTCCTCCTGCACGCTGACCTTGAGGCCTTTGCATTGAGGCAAGTGGTGAGATTGCAGGTGGGCACCCTGACACACAGCTTCTCTGCCAAGGTGTGAAACCTACCACAGCCATGTGTTCCTGCAGATGTCTTAAGGTCTACCGCCAAGCAGAAGGCTGATGAGCGCCGAGTTGCAGGACGTAATGGGTTGTACCTACAGGAAGAGGGCTGGCTGGGGGAGGGAGAGATTTCCTAATTATGCAGATTCACTTTGGCTTGCAAAAGGGGCCGGTGAGTTGCCTTTCCAGGGGACTCTTACCGGAGCCCTGTAACTTTCAGCCATTCACCCTGAAGGCAGGGCTGAGCTTTCGGGAAGTCAGTGTCCCGTCTCTGCCGCCCCATTTTGAGCTCTGAACCCCACCGGGCATCCGGCTCTAGCATCTGGAGCTTGGAAGAAGCAGCTGACAGAATGGCCGCTGGAGTGGGCGCCCCTCCCCTTGGTTGTAATGGCACAATGCTGGATTTCAGTATTTTAAATGAAAAATATATGCAGTTAGCTGTGCGCTGACAATGTCCTTGAGGATTTGACAGTGAGATTTTCCAGCAGTTGGTCTTCGTTAGGATCCTGGCGGTGTTTAATAAGGCAGTCGAACTGCTGGCACCTTGGGTTCCTGTTTGTTCTCCGAGGGCTCAGGGGCTGCTGCGGTAAGCACATCGACCAGAGCTGATCATTACAAGGGCGTACGCCACCATGAATAAAAATGTCACACGTTTTCCCATCTCACAGCAGTACAAAATGTCAGTCCTGTCAAACACACATTGCAGGGAGCTGTGTGCAGTCCGTACAAATTGGAGAGCCGCATATTCCCCCAGCCTTCTGATATTCTTCATTTGAAGCTGAAGAAAAACAGTTGTTAACCTATTAGCTAGGATTTTAAACTCTGCTGAGGCGGTGGATGGGTAGACTTTGACACAGATAGAAATGTATTCCAAGGTCCAGGAATTTTAAAACCAGGTTCTCCGTCCATTTGTTCTGAGGGAAGGAAAAAAAAAAAAAACCTTCTGTCTGGTGAACCTGACTATCTTTCTTTAACAGACACACTAGGGAAATTTTGGGATATTTCATATCTAAGCTTCCCATTGCTTCCACGTTTGCATTCCACTCAAAAAGTCTATTGCTTTGGGGGATGGCCCTGGGGCTCAACCTGTTAGGCTAGGAAACCTGTAGGTAGAGGGTTTTTCCTGATCAGAAGCATGCCAGGAATGTTGCCAGTCTTGCAGACAAAGTAACTCAAATCATGGGGACAATGACTGGCGGGTCTGGCATTATTCAGATGCTGGGTGATGGCTTCACTGATAATTTGATGCTAGTTCCCCACTCTTGGGCAGCCATTTACTTTAACTTGACCGCGTGCCAGGCCTTGTGCCAGGAGCCAGATGTGAACCCTCAAGGACTCACCTTCTTAGGGGAAGGACAGAGGTAGGAGTGCCCGACTTTTGTGGGCCAGGAATAGAGAGAGAACTTCTGGGGGAAGGGAACAGAGTCGTGAGGGATGCAGGGATCCATCAGGTGGGTGAGTGAGGGAAGGGCTTATAGGACCAGCATGTGTGTTGTGAAGGGCCATGGCCCGTGAGGGGGCTGGCTGGAAAGAAGGGGCTTCTTGTGGTGGGGTTTATCGGGGGCAGGGCCAGGTCTTGAATGGCATGCTGGGGACAGGGATGTGAGCAACTCTCCTGGGCTGCCAGTGGCAGGGAAAGCAGTTGGAGGCTCGTGGTGGCCTGGCCAAGGAGTCCTGGACTCCCTTTCTAGATAGAGGGTGCTATGCACTCCTCTCTGGACCTCTGCAAAATGAGGAGAATTCTTCTCATTTCCTAGTTGCATCCTGTTAGGGTGGACATCATTCCAGAGATGATAAATGAGCCTGGTTTTGCTGAGCTGGCCCTGGTCCTTAAATGTACTGAGCAAATTCTCACTGAGTAGGGACACGGGCCTGGTGAAATGCAGGCGGCTGCAAAGACAAACCTTTCTGTGTGGTCAGAACAGACTTAGCAGGACAAAAGTCTCAAAGGATGTCAGAGGGAGGACTTTCTGGGGAGAGAGAGGAGCGGACCCGAGGAGATACGTTTTAACATCTTCTTCTGCTGTTGGTATGTCGGGTCTCCTGGGAGCAGCGTGGGCTTCTTTGGAGTCAGGCGTACTTGGGCTTGGATCCTGGCTCTGCCACCCGTTAGCTGTCAGGCCGGGCCTGGGCAAGTCACTGAGTGACATGGCCTCGGTTTCTTCATCTTTCACATTCTTGGAGGGTTGCTGAGATGAATAGAGACCTCGCATGTAGATCTCCTAGCACGGGGCCTGGTACCTAGCAAGTGTCAGAAAATAGTAGCCCCAGAGAGGAGATCATTTCCCCCAACATCTGGAAGCCCCTCTAACCTCACCTCGTGTCCCCCTCCTCCTGGGAATGTCACCCAGGCACCCTCGACAGCATCCTAGATGCATCCCAGCAGCAAGGCGCCTGCCTCCTGCTTCTGTCTGGGCAAAGAATGGCATACGTCAGCGAGGTCCCTGCCCCTGCCCAGGCACCAGCCGCATCTGGTGCCCGACCTCCGGCCACCAATGGGATGCCACCTATTCAGACTGTGCACCTGCACCCGACTAAAAACAAAGGGCTCCCCTCCCCCTGCCCCACTGCTGGCCCTCCTCCCTCCCCCGCCTCTGTCCCCCAAGCGGCTAGGGTCACCCGGCCCCCACGCAGCCTTCCCTCACAGCTGCCTCGCTGCTTTTGTTCAGCATGTGAACTTCCCCGTCAGCCGAGCTCTTTGCACGGGAAGTAATCAGGGATCTTGACAAGGCTTCAAACCACAAATGCCACTACAAATTAACCAGCACCACTACAAAATACTACTCCTGTCAACATCGGGGAAGAATGCACTGCTCTTCAGGACCAGTCTGAGATGTCTTTCAGCTCAGCACTCACTCACGGCAAAGAGAGTGCCCGGACCCAGCCGGAGAGAGTCGTTGACAGGACTGGCGAGCCCCTGAATCCTGAGCGCGCTCTCTCCGGAGATCATCTCTGTGAGACCCCGCGGCAGGTGCTGCGGCTTTTCTTCCCGGACCCCCTTCGATCCTGAGCACCCCCTCATCCCCCTCGCAGGTGGCGCCTCTGGAGGGCAAGTTGTGGGGCACCCAGAAACCTCACTGTGGAGTCTGCCGTTCAGAGTGAAGCCCAGCCCGACCTCTCTGCGTCCTACCTATGTGCTGTGCCTTTGGGCAAGGGGCTTCCCTTTCCCTGTCTACAGAGCGGCAATCATAATAGAGCCTCTGTCTCAGAGTCGCCAGGACCACTGGGATATCCTGAGTAATACCTGGCCCCTCCCAGCCTCCCTTCCTTTCCCTGAAGAAACAGGTCCTTGTTGCCCTGTGTGAGTGGACTCTCAGCAAGTGGAAACCTCTTCCTCAGCGTGACGTGGAAGTCCTTCCTGTACAGCATCTTGCAAGGAATATCCCTCTAGAGTGACAGCTTGTTATCTCTGCAAATGCTTCAGGCCTCAGGATCCCCACATTTCCTCTGGGTGCCCCGCTGAGTGGCTCAGGCAAGGAGCATGCTGTACGCTACGTGACACCAGGGCCTGGTCTTCTCCAGCTGCCCTGGCTGAAGCTCTGAAGTGGAGGCAAGTATTTGATCCTCCCCCGCAAGCAGCACAGCCCTCATCCAGGGCGGACAGAGAGGATCGGAGACAGCGATGGGCGCTGGGGGCTAGGTGAGAGCTGTGCCTGCAAGAGAGCTTCTTGGGCATCTCAAAGGAGACACTCCACAAAAATATCGCTTCAATGCACTCCTTTTTGGAGGCATATCAAAAGCAGCCCTCTTTTATTTCCATGCCTTGCATAATAGCAGATTTCCAGTCCCAAAGTGTAGAGGAGCCTTGCTCTCGGCGCAGAGGCCCTTTGTAAAACTACAGAAGGCTTTGTCTTCCCTCCCAACCGGGTCTGTTTCATGCATAGGTCAGAGCATTGATGTGGCTACTAGCCAGGAAAAATTAACCAGGTGAACACTCTCCTCATTAAACAGCGACAGAGTTTAATTGTGAATTTGCTCTCTTCCCCATCTCCATTC